GCACCCTGGCCTCTCTCTCACTCTCTACTGCACTGATTTTTTTTGCCTGTGTACTCCCCACCAGACCAGGAACTCCTTGCGGACAGAGAACGCATCAAGGGTCGTCAATCTCATTACCTGTTGGAGTCACCTGGGGCCAGATTCTGGGACTAGGCATCAGCACGTTGTCCAGCTCCCAGCTGATGGCAGCGTGCGTCCAGGGCGGAGAGGTCGTGCTACTCAGGTGTGCACTGAGGACCAGCCGCGTCAACATCACTGCGGCTTCTTAGCAAAACCGCGGACTCTGGAAACCCCAGACCTACAGAATCAGAACCCGCATTTTAGCCAGATCCCCAGGAAGGGAAAGCACAGGAACGAATGCCAGTGAAGTGTGAGTCGACCTCCTTCTATCCCCAGAGCTCAACATAATTCAAACACCCAGTGGGTGTTGAGTGGGGGTTCGCTGACTAATTGACTGAGTGAGTGAAGCCCTGTGTCAGCTTCCACTGGGATTTCACACCTACTCCATCATGTGCTATGAAACAAACAGGCTCAAAAAGCAAACCCGTAAAACGTTCAGAAATTCAAAAATAGACACAGACCTAAGTTGATAGAACAAATAGCTGCAAAATGGTGCGGTTTTTAAATGAAATACCTGACGGGTTTTTAAAGATTTATTACCACCGGGCTCTGTGCCATTAAACCTCCGAGTACACTAGAGGATAATTTTGTTTTGTTTTAAGGTTGGTAATTGTGAAAAGCTGGGAAACCAGGACTGGCCCCTGGGAGGATCCTGTCCACCGGTGTGGCTTGGGCACAGTCTCTGGGTGGCTGGGGCCGCTGGCCCGCCCTTCCTCCAGGAAGAGAGACCCGCTGGCGGGGAGTCCCCGGCACTGCCAACGGCCTCCCCACGCCCGTTCCCTGGGGACAGGGCCTCTGTCTCCCCTCCGCAGGCCCCTCCTGGCTCTCACCCTCCCACCCCGCATCCCCCAGCCCCGCCTCCTCCGCAGCCGCAGAGCTGCAGCTGGCCAGGGGGCCACACCCAGGCGTCGAGCACCGCCTTATCCAGCCGCACTGGGGGCTTCGTCCCCTGCGGGGTGAGGGGTCTCCCCTGTGTCACCCTCCGAGGCCACGCTAGACGTTGTGGCGCTCAGGGCTCCCGGTTCCTGCCGCGCTGGGGCTCCCCCGTCCCAGCCTCCCTCCCCACCTCTCCCAGGCTCCCCTCCCCTGTCGCAGCCACCCTCCCCCGTCCCAACCTCCTCCCCTTCTCTCGCACGATCCGGCCAAGAGATGGCGGGGTGGCGGGAGGGGCGCTCTGGCGACCCCGGAAGCGAGAAGCAGGCCTCTGCAGGGCCAGGGATGAAGGTGCAAGGGAAAGCCCTGGGACCTGGACCTTAGGCGTGGGAGGGACGAAAGGGAAAGGTCTTAGAAAATTCCTCAGGCGTGGCTTCTGGGGGGGCGGGGCGGGGGGAGGAAAGGGGCACGGGTTCCCGGTCTCGTAGACGCTGCAGCGGAGCAGAGCCTCTAGGCATGCCCTCATCTAGAGCAGCTGCTGCGGAATCCGGGGAGCCTGCAGCACTAGCCGTGCGATTCCGGGCGAGGTTTTTAAACTCTCACCTGTTTTCCCCTTTTGTAAACTGAAGATAATGCCTCTCTCCCGGGAGTGGGAGCACGATGCTGACACACCGTAGGAACTCGGGACTTGCTGATTCTCCTTCCTTATCCTCAAGGCGTTTGAAGCACTCCTGCCCCTCACCCCCACCCCTCCAGCCCCTTTCCCAGCCCTGCCCCCTGGTGGAAAATCCTAAGAGCTACCTCTCAGGAGGGCTCCTGTAAACCAGGCACTGTACACACACCTTTCATTTCATCTTCGCAGCAGCTCTTTTTGGTGAGTACTGTTATCCCCATTTTGCAAATAAACACTTCACTGATGGTGTCTTTTTAACTCAAAGCATCCCAGCTATGGCTGGCGATTCTAGGAATGCCATGAACCAGGACATGGAGATTGGAGTCACTCCCTGGGACCCCAAGAAGATTCCAAAACAGGCCCGCGATTATGTCCCCATTGCCACAGACCGTACGCGCCTGCTGGCCGAGGGCAAGAAGCCACGCCAGCGCTACATGGAGAAGAGTGGCAAGTGCAACGTGCACCACGGCAACGTCCAGGAGACCTACCGGTACCTGAGTGACCTCTTCACCACCCTGGTGGACCTCAAGTGGCGCTTCAACTTGCTCGTCTTCACCATGGTTTACACTGTCACCTGGCTGTTCTTCGGCTTCATTTGGTGGCTCATTGCTTATATCCGGGGTGACCTGGACCATGTTGGCGACCAAGAGTGGATTCCTTGTGTTGAAAACCTCAGTGGCTTCGTGTCCGCTTTCCTGTTCTCCATTGAGACCGAAACAACCATTGGGTATGGCTTCCGAGTCATCACAGAGAAGTGTCCAGAGGGGATTATACTCCTCTTGGTCCAGGCCATCCTGGGCTCCATCGTCAATGCCTTCATGGTGGGGTGCATGTTTGTCAAGATCAGCCAGCCCAAGAAGAGAGCGGAGACCCTCATGTTTTCCAACAACGCAGTCATCTCCATGCGGGACGAGAAGCTGTGCCTCATGTTCCGGGTGGGCGACCTCCGCAACTCCCACATCGTGGAGGCCTCCATCCGGGCCAAGCTCATCAAGTCCCGGCAGACCAAAGAGGGGGAGTTCATCCCCCTGAACCAGACAGACATCAACGTGGGCTTTGACACGGGCGACGACCGCCTCTTCCTTGTGTCTCCTCTGATCATCTCCCATGAGATCAACCAGAAGAGCCCTTTCTGGGAGATGTCTCAGGCTCAGCTGCATCAGGAAGAGTTTGAAGTTGTGGTCATTCTAGAAGGGATGGTGGAAGCCACAGGTAAGGCGCTTTGTCCTCCTCAGCCACAGGTGCATCATAATGCATGTAACTTCCGTTTCCCCAGGCATGACCTGCCAAGCCCGGAGCTCCTACATGGATACAGAGGTGCTCTGGGGCCACCGATTCACACCAGTCCTCACCTTGGAAAAGGGCTTCTATGAGGTGGACTACAACACCTTCCATGATACCTATGAGACCAACACACCCAGCTGCTGTGCCAAGGAGCTGGCAGAAATGAAGAGGGAAGGCCGGCTCCTCCAGTACCTCCCCAGCCCCCCACTGCTGGGGGGCTGTGCTGAGGCAGGGCTGGATGCAGAGGCTGAGCAGAATGAAGAAGATGAGCCCAAGGGGCTGGGTGGGTCCAGGGAGGCCAGGGGCTCGGTGTGAGGGGTGCAGCCTCCCTAAGACCTCCTGTCACTGGCTTCAGTGAACACAGACACTGCAGAGCCTGGGAGCAGGGGAGGGGAATAGTTGAGTGTGCTGTTTGGGGGCTCAGGAGCCATCAAGGCTGTGGGGAGGAACCATAAACCCAGCCCTCACAGCTCCCAGCACAGGGCCTCCCTGAGCCAGTGGCATCCTGCCTGGGCCCCCCATGGCAGTGCTGCCTCTTGTAGGTGCTGGCTAAGGGCCAGGCCAGGATGAGTTTCCCCATGGTGAATGTTACCGGATGGCATCTGTTCTCTCCATGCCCTGGGTCACTTCCTTTTTTGGGTCTCACAGACCCCTCCAGGGGCTGACACCTAGAGAGAACCATCACCTTGTCCCTCATTCCTTCCACCCTGAGGCTTGCTGTGGACTCAGAGAGGAGACTTACCTGATGAGAGCTCAAACCTCTAGTCTGGGATGAGCTCACAGAGCCCTCATGAGTTAAGATCCATCCATATCACATAGGCAATTCCTTTTAAATCAGATACCAACGACCCATTACTGAGAGGTACAGAGCGTACAGCCCTTGGTGTTCTCTGCTGTTATCTGCCAAATGTGTGTGTTTTTCCTCTGCTGTGTTCTGTGTGTCCAGTGTAGCCTATTGGAGAATCGGTCTCATTAGAGTGACTCTTAGAAGGTGGCCTGGGACTAGACAGCCCCTCTGAGCACATGCATAGTGGCATCAGCAGCTTCCTGGCCTACTCCCAATCACACTGTGCCCTGCACCTCCCACCAAGGGGGAACCCCAGCAGCTGGGGCTTTTCGAGTGCTTTTTGGCCCAAGAATCTCAGAGTGCTTCTAATCATCACAGTAGTTTTTGTGTTTTGTTTTGTTTTGTTTTGTTTTGTTTTGTTTTGTTTTGTTTTTTTCACAATCTCAGCCAGCCTGCGGTGTGACCTGGGGAGAAAGTTGAGTGTCAGGGGACATGATGAGCCAGTTGGCCCTGAAACAGGAATGGGGCAAAGAGAAAGGAGAGCCAGGAGCATTTAAAAATCAGCATCTGGGCCAGGCAAGATGGCTCACGCCTGTGATCCCAGCATTTTGGGAGGCCGAGGCGGGTGGATCATGAGGTCAGGAGATCGAGACCATCCTGGCTAACACGGTGAAACCCCGTCTCTACTGAAAATACAAAAAATTAGCCAGGCATGGTGGCAGGTGCCTGTAGTCCCAGCTACTCGGGAAGCTGAGGCAGAAGAATGGCATGAACCTGGGAGGTGGAGGTTGCAGTGAGCCAAGATCATGCCACTGCACTCCAGCCTGGGCGACAGAGCGAGACTCCATCTCAAAAAAAAAAAAAACATCAGCATCTGCCCCAGTTGTGGCCAAGACACTCTGACCTCAGGGCTCAGCACCTTCACCATCAAGTTCAGCCTGAGCCAAGCTCCCAGCCCACTGCTGAAAAGCCCCTGGGCCTCCCTCCACAGGCAGAGTTACAACCGGGAGGGCTGGGCAGGGAGGGCAGGGAGATTGCCTGGGGAAGGCAAAGGGAATGGCTGCCCCTCCCAGGCTGGAAACAAGAGGGCAAGCGGGGTCAGCAGGAGAATTCGGGGGCAGGGTGAGTGTTAAGAAAAAAAGAGTAGAGAAGAGCCTGAAAATCAGCAACTTCCAGGGCTTTTCTGATCTGGAGGCCCAAGAGCAAGGGTGGAGGGGGGCAGATTGTCAGGTCCCGAAATGTGTGTTGACACACACGGGCTTCGGGTTAGCTGGCCTGACATGGAGATAGAGTGCCAATGTTCCCAGGCCACAGAATTATGGAGGCCTCACCCACAGTATTCACAGCTCTCAACTGGCCTTTGAGAATGGAAGCCTTTTCCTGCCCTGGATATGGCGCTTCTTCCTGGGAGAGGAGCAGAGCCACAGAGAGGTAGGAAGTTGAGGCAGAGCAAAGGGAAGGCTTCAGAGCTTAGGCCCGGTTCATCTCAGAAGTGTTTTCTAGGCCTGGGGCTGAAAGGAAGAGGGGTGGGGCAGCCTGGGACGGGAACTGCCTCTGTGGGCTCCCCACTCCCAGGGAGGGGCTCCATAAGCTTTGCTCCTGGGCTGGATCTTGAGAGGTGGGCAGGGTCTTCCCACCAGTGGCAGGGTGTGCAGTTGTGGTCCCAAGCCTTGGAGGGAATGGGGAATGGGCTGGCACCCGGCTCAGGGAAAGCAGAAGCAGACAGTGCCCCAGCAGGGGAGCTGCATGCCCCCAGGAGTCTCAGAAAGGCAGCCCATCACTAAGGCTGGATGCCTTTCAGCAGAGCTACAGCTGGAGCCCTCCGGCTGAGGCCAGCACTCGCCTGGGACTCCCTGGACCCCAGGGTTACTAACAGCAAAACCATTCCACACCCCCTTGCCAGATCTAAGCCTGTCTTAGGACCGTCAGTGCCCCCAGGTTAGAGCTCATGGGGGTCAACTAAGCGAGGGAGGGAAGGCGAAGGCAAAGCTGGCCTTGCACCTGGACAGCGGCCTGGCTCCTCCCCACACCTGCCTTCATTTATGACTCTGAAACATCCCCCACCTGACCAAGGGAGCCACTCTCCAGTTCTCTCACTCCACCAGGGCCCTCCGTGAGCCAGGACCAGGTCACATCTCTCAGCCAAGTCTAGAAGCTCTGGCTAGAGGAGAGGAAGCGTGCAGAGGGTCCTCTGCCAAAGCTCCCTGCCTGGCCCGAGCCCGGGCATGCTGGGATTAGTGCAACACCGCCCCAGTGTGCCTCCTCTGCCTTCTATCATGCCAGTTTAAAAGCAAGAAGACTCCCCCTTCACATCCTGAGGAAATCCCCTTCCTGGTGACCAACTGATGCAATGAAAGTTTGAAAAGTTCTTCATTTTCTAGAAGTTCTTGAATAAACATGGACTTACTAAATGCAGAGTCTGATGATGGACAGAGTTTCAAGGGGTCACTTTCAAAACATTTAATTAATTTATTTATGTAGAGACAGGGTCTCGCTCTGTCGCCCAGGCTGGAGTGCAGTGGTACAACCTCAGCTCACTGCAACCTCTGCCACCTCCCAGGTTCAAGCGATTCTCATGCTTCAGCCTCCTGAGTAGCTGGGATTACAGGCATGAGCCACCACGCCCAGCCATTTTCAAAACACTGCTCCTGCATACAAACCACTCAGAGGCCACTGCCCTTGGTTCTGTGATGGCTCTGAGCCCATGCCATCACATCTGATGGACCCCAGAGAGCTGAGCCGTGGTTTAAGATGGGGTCATGCGCTGGTCATTCCCACAGTCTTGAGTATCTCCAAAATCCCAAAGTGATATTTCACTTTCGGACCCTGAAAGTTTGGAGAGCTGGTTTCTTGCCTTAATTTAAGCTCTCTGAGAATGTCCCCTGTAGGGAGAAGCCTCCAGGAACTCAGAATAGAACTCGTTCCCACTCATTTTCCTTGCTCCACCAATCTGACGCCTGACAGATGTCACCACTGCCTGAAGGATCCTGTCCCCAGGCCAGGGCAGAATGGGCATTGCCTTTGACTCTCCCCTTCAGACTCCCCTCCCACCGGCCTCCTGTGTAGTCAGAGAACCCACTGCCCATCGCCTCCTGCTGCTGCTTTGAGGTTGAGGTCCTGGCTTGAGCAGTTACCTTGCTGGAGAAGAGGAGCCCCTGCCATCTGGGGAGCACTGTCCCTGCTCGTGATCTGTAACAGTGGGGCGCTTTTTCACACCCCTTATCTCACGGCTTGCTTCCAGCCCCCATCAATCCTGTGCCTCATGTGAGGTGAGCCCCAGAGAAACTTAAATTGCTTGTACTGAAGTTGCCAAAAACCAAAAGTTGCCCGTTGTCATTTTTAAGACTGTGCCCTGAACACACCTCTGCCCATGCGCCATGGAGCATGTGTTAGGTGCCTGCCGTGGGTCAGGCACTTGATTCTCAAAACACTGCCGAGAAGCTCTTACCAACGTGACAGTTGAGGCTGAGAGAGGTTCATGAGCTTGCTCAAGGCCACGGGTAGTAATAAGAGGCATGGCCTTGGTGCCAAGTGCCTCCCAAACAAACAGCCGGGGCCGTGGTCCTGCCTAAACTCTCACATCCACGGCACCACGCTGGGCCCAGGCAACAGAGATAAGGAGAGCCCTGGCTCTTGGGATGGGGTCGCGCCGATTCACATGCTGTGCCACGGAGCCCCGGCTTCCATCCATGATGTGCCCCTGTGGCGGGATAATTGGGAAACAACCTTTTTCTGATTCCCAGAGAACTAATGAGCTGCAAAAAGAGATTAGACAGGGAAGAATTGCTTTCGGGGAGAAGCCACTTACTCGGCTCGCCTTGGTTTTTGCTAACAACGTCTCCTTAAACTGCTGTCAAATCTTTTTCTCCCTGTGTAGGATTCATCAATCTTCGTATGCAAAAGAACACCACTGCACTGCACTGCTAAAAATTCACACAATAAAATGGACTTTAACTTGCAGAGCTCTTTCTCATTTTAAATGGACGGCCACT